GGAATCTTCTAGAAGCAGTGAGTTCTATATGAGTGGAGTGTGGTGGTGGGAGATGAGATGGAGTAAAGCCTTTGGTGTAAACATACCATGCTAAATACTAGGAGATAGAAATGAAATAAGAAATATTTCTTCCTGACACCAAGATACTTAACATTTTACCGGACAAAGAAAACCTAACATGAAACAATCCAGATTCATATGATAGAATATGAAGATACTGTCTCTACTTAAGTACAGGTGGGAGGAAGACTGGAAGATGTTCCTTTGAATTAAGTCACTTTAAAACATTTGCTTTCAAATGTTAGCGCTTCACCATGGGCACAAAATTTGTCTTCCTCCAGGCTTTTGGCCTGGCAAACAAGAACCCTGTCCCTATAGTCAGCAGATTCATCCATTTTGAGTTGGGAAGCATTATCTTCAGCCTTTTCTTCCTGACAACGATCCTGACAATCGTCGTCAGGATCTCTAAAGAGATGAACTCATTAGCCTAGTGAACCAACAGTCTCAGCTGTTTATTTACCAGCACATTAACAGTTTTTCCATTTATATCCACTGCCTGTGTGACGATCAGCCTGGAAATGGTTTGAGCATAGGGTGGGAGGGGTGGTTACACACCTGGTTGTAATCCTTGGTTTATTTTTGCCCTGTTTCCATCTATACTTCTTGAGAGCTTCCTGTGTTACAGGCACTGACCTGGGTGTTGGGGCAGAGTAGTGAAAAAACAGACTGGGTCCCCCGCCCAAGGCACTGTCTTTTCCTCAGATTTCATTCGCTCATGTACATTTTCATAGTTGATCTAAAAGCGGCATTTGGTGTGAATTCTAGGATTTCACACTTTTAGGATAATACAGTGATCACACTCCCTTTCTCCTTTGCCCCAGCCAGTCCTTTCTGAATAAAGGTCGAGGGATTGGGGGAGGAAGGCAGTGATGCGAATGGGCCTGTGGGGAGGTCGCACGGGCTTGAGGAGGGCAGCATGTCGTAGCGGGCCATATTTGTGTCAGGGTTGGGAACGGCACAAGGCACACCTGTTTCCTAGTGCTGCAGAACCCTCGTCCTGGGATGAGCCTGCCCGCTAGTCTGCATCCTAATCCTGCTGTTGATTGGAGATAACTTCAGCGGTCACAGGGCACCTCGTCTCCATGGCAACCCCTCTAAATATTCCTCTAGTGACTTGTGCTCTACATTCTGGCTGGATCAGAGCCCTCCTGTGGCAAAATATTCTAAAGATGTTAAAAGAGAGAGAGAGAAAAAAAAAGGCTCAACTAATAAATCTATTCTAAACGACTGAGTCATTTGTTTTGATTACCCGGGTGATTGCCAAATGTTAATTTAAAACTGAAATAGGCCATGAGCTCACTCCCCTAACAATGCTGAGTGTTTGAGCTAATACGGCTTGATAATGAGGGAGCCAGATCCACTGCCAGTGCTCATGTTATATGATAAACAGACATTTGGAGAAGTATGCAGAACATCTTGGCAGTTTTCCTTTAACTCTAAGGGTTGTAAATACAAAGTAGAATGTGTTACCATGAGCCATTTCATAGGAAGTTGACTTTATTTTTTTAGAATTCAGAACTTTGCTTCTAAAAAGGTAACTTTGCCTCTTGATTCTCATTTTTTTCCCTAACTTAGGCACCTTGGAAGTTGTTTTCAACCATATCCAGCCTTTGCCGAATACATCCTATCTGCCACACATCCAGCGTGAGGTAAGTTTTACTAATTGCCACAAATTCTTACATGGTCATTTGTCCTGTCTGCTTGCCCCCGCAGGTCCCTCCAGCTACAAGGTGGGCACCATGGCGGAGAAGTTTGACTGCCACTACTGCAGGGATCCCTTGCAGGGGAAGAAGTATGTGCAAAAGGATGGCCACCACTGCTGCCTGAAATGCTTTGACAAGTTCTGTGCCAACACCTGTGTGGAATGCCGCAAGCCCATCGGTGCGGACTCCAAGGTAACGGGCATCCCCATGTGCCAATGGGAAGGATGGTGGCCCACCCTGTCTGCTTGGTTTCCAGGAGGTGCACTATAAGAACCGCTTCTGGCATGACACCTGCTTCCGCTGTGCCAAGTGCCTTCACCCCTTGGCCAATGAGACCTTTGTGGCCAAGGACAACAAGATCCTGTGCAACAAGTGCACCACTCGGGAGGACTCCCCCAAGTGCAAGGGGTGCTTCAAGGCCATTGTGGCAGGTACTGCCTCCTTCCCACCCCGGGTTCCCAGGCAGTGGGGCTATCCAATTGCTTCCCTCTGCAGGAGATCAAAACGTGGAGTACAAGGGGACCGTCTGGCACAAAGACTGCTTCACCTGTAGTAACTGCAAGCAAGTCATCGGGACTGGAAGCTTCTTCCCTAAAGGGGAGGACTTCTACTGCGTGACTTGCCATGAGACCAAGTTTGCCAAGCATTGCGTGAAGTGCAACAAGGTATGCTTTCAAGGGAGTTCTGCATTGACCGTATCTGAATCCGGTGCTACACTCCCTGGTCTAGGCCATCACATCTGGAGGAATCACTTACCAGGATCAGCCCTGGCATGCCGATTGCTTTGTGTGTGTTACCTGCTCTAAGAAGCTGGCTGGGCAGCGTTTCACCGCTGTGGAGGACCAGTATTACTGCGTGGATTGCTACAAGAACTTTGTGGCCAAGAAGTGTGCTGGATGCAAGAACCCCATCACTGGTAGGCTAAAGAGTCCTTGCTAAGTCTGCCAGTTTTCTTTTCTTTTCTTTTTTTTTCCCCCCAGGGTTTGGTAAAGGCTCCAGTGTGGTGGCCTATGAAGGACAATCCTGGCACGACTACTGCTTCCACTGCAAAAAATGCTCCGTGAATCTGGCCAACAAGCGCTTTGTTTTCCACCAGGAGCAAGTGTATTGTCCCGACTGTGCCAAAAAGCTGTAAACTGACAGGGGCTCCTGTCCTGTAAAATGGCATTTGAATCTCGTTCTTTGTGTCCTTACTTTCTGCCCTATACCATCAATAGGGGAAGAGTGGTCCTTCCCTTCTTTAAAGTTCTCCTTCCGTCTTTTCTCCCATTTTACAGTATTACTCAAATAAGGGCACACAGTGATCATATTAGCATTTAGCAAAAAGCAACCCTGCAGCAAAGTGAATTTCTGTCCGGCTGCAATTTAAAAATGAAAACTTAGGTAGATTGACTCTTCTGCATGTTTCTCATAGAGCAGAAAAGTGCTAATCATTTAGCCACTTAGTGATGTAAGCAAGAAGCATAGGAGATAAAACCCCCACTGAGATGCCTCTCATGCCTCAGCTGGGACCCACCGTGTAGACACACGACATGCAAGAGTTGCAGCGGCTGCTCCAACTCACTGCTCACCCTCTTCTGTGAGCAGGAAAAGAACCCTACTGACATGCATGGTTTAACTTCCTCATCAGAACTCTGCCCTTCCTTCTGTTCTTTTGTGCTTTCAAATAACTAACACGAACTTCCAGAAAATTAACATTTGAACTTAGCTGTAATTCTAAACTGACCTTTCCCCGTACTAACGTTTGGTTTCCCCGTGTGGCATGTTTTCTGAGCGTTCCTACTTTAAAGCATGGAACATGCAGGTGATTTGGGAAGTGTAGAAAGACCTGAGAAAACGAGCCTGTTTCAGAGGAACATCGTCACAACGAATACTTCTGGAAGCTTAACAAAACTAACCCTGCTGTCCTTTTTATTGTTTTTAATTAATATTTTTGTTTTAATTGATAGCAAAATAGTTTATGGGTTTGGAAACTTGCATGAAAATATTTTAGCCCCCTCAGATGTTCCTGCAGTGCTGAAATTCATCCTACGGAAGTAACCGCAAAACTCTAGAGGGGGAGTTGAGCAGGCGCCAGGGCTGTCATCAACATGGATATGACATTTCACAACAGTGACTAGTTGAATCCCTTGTAACGTAGTAGTTGTCTGCTCTTTGTCCATGTGTTAATGAGGACTGCAAAGTCCCTTCTGTTGTGATTCCTAGGACTTTTCCTCAAGAGGAAATCTGGATTTCCACCTACCGCTTACCTGAAATGCAGGATCACCTACTTACTGTATTCTACATTATTATATGACATAGTATAATGAGACAATATCAAAAGTAAACATGTAATGACAATACATACTAACATTCTTGTAGGAGTGGTTAGAGAAGCTGATGCCTCATTTCTACATTCTGTCATTAGCTATTATCATCTAACGTTTCAGTGTATCCTTACAGAAATAAAGCAGCATATGAATAACCTGCCTCCTGTCTTTTCATTCTGCCTGGTGGAATCG